GAAGAGCTGCACAGTGTGGGGCTGGGTTCAGCCTCTGCTGTGTGACCTTGGATGAGTGACTCACCTCTCTGACCATCTACAAAATGGCGAGGCTCTCCCCATTCACAGGGTGTGGGGAGGAGGACTTGAGCTGCGGATGTGACGCTTCTGACACGTTGCAGGCACACGGCACGTGCTTGTTCCTCGCCATGTCCCCTCACACCTGTGCTGCCATCCTCTGTTGGGGTGGGACAAACTCTGTGGAATTACCCAGAAGTCCCCACCAGAGCCGCTGGCCCTTGGACGTGTGCTTTGAGAGGCATTTCCTGAGCCTGGAGGGTCTGGACACAGGATCAAGTCTGAGTTCCTGACCCCAATTCACTGCCTTGCCCCAGGTGTCGGCCTCCTCGCCAGCCCTGGACAAGATGGGTCATCAGGATGGGACCGTGTGGCACAGCCTGCGGGCTTTGGAGCCAGGCAAACCTGGGCTGGGAATCCTGGCGCTGCCTCGGCCTCCGTGATCTTAGACGGGCAGCCCCACCTCCCTGAGACACCATTTCTCTACAACGGGATCACGCTGCCTGCCTCGTGGGATTTCCGTGGGCACTCAGGGTAATTAATCTAGGGGAAGGCTGACTCTCTACCTGGCACACAGGGAGGCTGTGGTCATGCTGGCCCCACTCACCTTTGCCGGCCTGCTTTCTCCTTCTCTGCCCAGCCTCCTCCCCTCTCCCTCTGTGCTTTTCCAAACCTTCCATGTCCAGCTCTGAGACCCCTGGACCCTGAGCCTCAGCCTTGGCAGATGACCCCTCTCTGTCCTGCTGTGTGCGTGAGCTCCCCCTTCCCAGCCCCCGTCCAGCAGCACCCAGGAGCCTGAGTACAGCTGGGCACCACCCTCTGTGCAGCTATGGTGGGTGGGGAGGCTCCTGTTCCCCTCCCTGTTGGCAGCTCTGCTCTGCTCTGCTCCGGCCTGGGCAGTTCTGATCGGTTTTCAAGGACATTCTAAGTGTTCGCCATAAACCCTGGGCCCAGGCGGGAAAGGGGGGAGGATGTTGATTGTTGGAACACACACCTGTCCAGGTGCAGGGGAGCTGGAGGCTCTGTGAGAGGAGGGCCAGCTCAGCCACAGCAGGAGGACTGACAGGTGAGGGGTCGCTGCAAGATGCTGGGGCCTGCACCGCGGTCCCTCCCTCTATCCGCTTCTCCAGGGGCCTGATGGAGGAGTTTGTGGGGCTGCGTGAAGGCTCCTCAGGGAACCCTGTGACTCTGCAGGAGCTGTGGGGCCCCTGTCCCCGCATCCGCCGAGGCATCCGAGGTGAGAGCCAGGTCCTCTTCCCTTCCCCCTGGACCCTGTGCCGTGACCCCATGCCCTGCCCCAGGTGGCCTGGAGTGGCTGAAGCAGAAGCTCTTCCGCCTGGGCGAGGACTGGTACTTCCTGATGACCCTCGGGGTGCTCATGGCCCTGGTCAGCTGTGCCATGGACTTGGCTGTTGAGAGTGTGGTCCGAGGTAACCCCTCCATGGCAGGTGCTGCTCTGGGCTGGGTGCCTCCCTGATACCCGGCTGTCCCCAGCGCACCAGTGGCTGTACAGGGAGATTGGGGACAGCCACCTGCTCCGGTATCTCTCCTGGACTGTGTACCCTGTGGCCCTCGTCTCTTTCTCTTCAGGCTTCTCTCAGAGCATCACACCCTCCTCTGGAGGTGAGTCCACAGTCGCTACGCCAGTCCCCACTTCCCCCTCCTGGCCCTGCCCACCCCCGCCAAGGTTCTGGAATCCCGGAGGTGAAGACCATGTTGGCGGGTGTGGTCTTGGAGGACTACCTGGATATCAAGAACTTTGGGGCCAAAGTGGTGGGCCTCTCCTGCACCCTGGCCTGTGGCAGCACCCTCTTCCTCGGGAAAGTGGTATGGGCAGGGGTGAGGGCATCCCAACCACCCCTGGGCCCTGGGCCCACCCTTCTCTCTGCAGGGCCCTTTCGTGCACCTGTCTGTGATGATGGCTGCCTACCTGGGCCGTGTGCGCACCACGACCATCGGGGAGCCTGAGGTTAGGGACTCGGGGGCTTCCTTGGAGAAATGCTGACTCTGAGCCCTGGACTCGGATCCCCCAGAACAAGAGCAAGCAAAACGAAATGCTGGTGGCAGCGGCGGCAGTGGGCGTGGCCACAGTCTTTGCAGCTCCCTTCAGCGGTGAGACCCCTTCATGCCCCGCCCCCTGGGTCGAGGGCCCACCTGAGATCAGTGTCGCCCCCAGGCGTCCTGTTCAGCATCGAGGTCATGTCTTCCCACTTCTCTGTCTGGGATTACTGGAGGGGCTTCTTTGCGGCCACCTGCGGGGCCTTCATGTTCCGGCTCCTGGCGGTCTTCAACAGCGAGCAGGGTGAGCCCCCTGGGCTGCCTGACCCTGGCCCTCATCTTGGCTCCCCACTGCCCTCCTTCCCCAGAGACCATCACCTCCCTCTACAAGACCAGTTTCCGGGTGGACGTTCCCTTCGACCTGCCTGAGATCTTCTTTTTTGTGGCGCTGGGGTGAGTGGGTGCCTTGGGCCCCTGAGAGTCCAGGGCTCTGGGCTCATGTCTCCATGCTCCCCAGGGGTCTCTGTGGCATCCTGGGCAGCGCTTACCTCTTCTGTCAGCGAATCTTCTTTGGCTTCATCAGGAACAATAGGTTCAGCTCCAAACTGCTGGCCACCAGGTAGGCTCCGGGCTAAGGGCTGGGGACCTCTCGGCCAGCCCTAGAGCCCACCCATCCCCCACAGCAAGCCTGTGTACTCCGCTCTGGCCACCTTGGTTCTCGCCTCCATCACCTACCCACCCAGCGCCGGCCGCTTCCTAGCTTCTCGGGTAAGGGGCCTTGAGTGGGGTGGCAGGAGTGGCTCATGTCCAGTTCCCACCTGCCCCGCCACAGCTGTCCATGAAGCAGCATCTGGACTCGCTGTTCGACAACCACTCCTGGGCGCTGATGACCCAGAACTCCAGCCCACCCTGGCCCGAGGAGCTCGACCCCCAGCACCTGTGGTGGGAATGGTACCACCCGCGGTTCACCATCTTTGGGACCCTTGCCTTCTTCCTGGTTATGAAGGTGGGCCCCCTGGTCCCCAGGTGTGCACAGAGTAACCTCTGCCCTGGGCTCCCCACTCCCACAGTTCTGGATGCTGATTCTGGCCACCACCATCCCCATGCCTGCCGGGTACTTCATGCCCATCTTTGTCTATGGTGAGTCTGGGGTCCTGAGGTTCTGAGAGTTTCTGGCTCCCCCTCACCCTAAGTCTGTGGCCAGGAGCTGCTATCGGGCGCCTCTTTGGGGAGACTCTCTCTTTTATCTTCCCTGAGGGCATCGTGGCTGGAGGGATCACCAATCCCATCATGCCAGGGGGGTATGCTCTGGCAGGTGAGTGGGTCAGGGGCCTGCTGCGTGGGCAACTGAGCTGCCCTGCCTGACTCTGCCCTTGCAGGGGCTGCAGCCTTCTCAGGGGCTGTGACCCACACCATCTCCACGGCGCTGCTGGCCTTCGAGGTGACCGGCCAGATAGTGCATGCACTGCCCGTGCTGATGGCGGTGCTGGCAGCCAACGCCATTGCACAGAGCTGCCAGCCCTCCTTCTATGATGGCACCGTCATTGTCAAGAAGCTGCCATACCTGCCACGGATTCTGGGCCGCAACATCGGGTGAGTGGTGCCCACCTCAGGCTGACTGAAGGGTGGGGCCTGATGGGAGCCCCTCTGCCTGCAGTTCCCACCGCGTGAGGGTGGAGCACTTCATGAACCACAGCATCACCACACTGGCCAAGGACATGCCACTGGAGGAGGTGGTCAAGGTTGTGACCTCCACAGACGTGGCCAAGTATCCCCTGGTGGAGAGCACAGGTGCCCAGCCGGAAGGGAGGAGGAAGTCGGGGTGCCTCCCTCTGGCTGTCTCTCCACTTGCCAGAGTCCCAGATCCTGGTGGGCATAGTGCGAAGGGCCCAGCTGGTGCAGGCCCTGAAGGCTGAGCCTCCTTCCTGGGCTCCTGGACACCAGGTGGGTACTCCTGAGGGGCATGGGGATGGGGCGCCCTGCACCTGTAACCCTTCCCCACCCCCAGCAGTGTCTCCAGGACATCTTGGCTGCAGGCTGCCCCACAGAACCAGTGACCCTGAAGCTGTCCCCAGAGACTTCCCTGCATGAGGTAACGGGGAGAACTGGGGAGTGTGACACATGCCCTCCAGTGTTTCCTAACATCCCCCATCCAGGCACACAACCTCTTTGAGCTGTTGAACCTTCATTCCCTCTTTGTGACGTCGCGGGGCAGAGCTGTGGGCTGCGTGTCCTGGGTGGAGGTACCAGGGTCCCGGGGGCAGAGCAAAGCAGGCCCCGCACCTCCACCCCCTTTCTCTGTTCTAGATGAAGAAAGCAATTTCCAACCTGACAAATCCGCCAGCCCCAAAGTGAGCCGGCCCAGCAAGATGAAACAGGGCACCCCAGCTGACCTGGTACTGAGGTTGGGCTGAGACCCTGCTTCTCTTCCCCCATCACCACCTGCCCCTCCCTCCAGCCCAGCTCCATTCTTTGGCATAACAGGCAACTTTAACCTAGCCCAGAAGAGGATGGCTCATCCTGGGTGGGACGATGGCTCCTGCCTTGAAAGACAAAAATCCCACCTTGGGCAGAGCTGAGTGTGAGAAGATGGAAAACCAGTATCTGCCAGTTGCTCAGTGACTGGCCATCACATTAATGAATGATGAGATTGGAGTACACTGTCACCAAGGGCAGGCACAGATGCCTTCTGGGGTTGTCTGGTTCCCAGTGAGAGGCTCCTGAGAAAAATAAAGCTGGTTCCCAGAGCTGGTGTCCATCCCTCATCTCAGCTGCAAGG